GAATGTGATAAGCCCTTGGCACTTTAAGGGCTAGACTAACTGTGCAGTTATGTAAAAACAAAAAAAAAATACCATAAAAGAATACTTACATTAACAAATGGGAAGAAAAAAGCCACATATAAGTATGTACATTGGGCTATCGTTTTATTAAAAAAGAATACTCCAAAATATAGTAGTGTTTATTTTTGGATAATGAGACTACAGGTGATTTTTGTTTTTTCTTTTGGTACTTCCCATGTTTCCCAAACTTTCTGTATTGAGCATGAATTACTCTCTTAAGTTACTTTACAAACATCTCAAGTTTGGTGCCAACTCTGTGTTCCCATATATGGTGTTGTTGCTGGACACCACGTATGACTCCAACGTGTCCAGAAACCACCGGGGTCCCCCAATAGGGCTAGTAGCAATCTAGCAGCAACTCCAGGCCTGTAAGGGGTTAGTGCTAGAACATTACCCACCTCAGTGGCTCTGATCAGTTTGGGAAAACCTCAATAATTATCCAACTTGGTAAAATACTTTAGGTGTCCCCTTTGAACCAAAAGAGATCTCTGAAAAGGCCCAAGGAACTACTTTATACATCCTCTACACGTTTAAGATAATCTGAACACATAGTAGAGATCTGCCAGACTATGGACATGGGAGCTGTAATCCTCACAAGCCGGGAGAGCCGGGGAGAGGGTCCGAGTGGGCCGGCGCGGGGGGCGCCAGGTTGCCAGCCCCAGACCCGAAATCCCAGGCAGGCCCAGGGAGAGGGGACTCTCGGGTGGCTTCTCCTTACTTCGTGTCTTTGCCTTTGCTCTTGCCTTTCTTTTTGTCCTTTCCCTTCGACGGCATCTTGGCTTCCCCAGGGGCTCCGCTGTCGTAGTTGCCCAGCCGCGGCCGCCCTGGCCAGCTCTGTCTCCAAGGGAACCGGGACGCCGAGCTGGCAATGCCCCACCCGCGCCGCTGACGGCGCGCGGAGAGCGCACGCGCCCGTGACGTAGCCCAGGCGCCGCGGCGCGCGGGGTGGGGCGGAGGTCGCGCCGAGGGCGGCGGGCTGCCGCGCAAGGGTGGCGCGCGCGCGGTGAGTGTGCGAGTGTCGGCGGCGCCGGATCCTCTACGTGGGGCCCGGGCTCTGCGGGCGGGAGGCGGGAGCTGGCAGCCCCAGGCGGTAGCGCTTCGTCCTGCGGCCTGGGTGTGTCAGGAGTCGCTGCGGTCGGGGCGCCCTTGCCTCAGGAGACTTAGATCCCCGCTGATCCGCCCGTCCCGCCGCAGTGGTCTGAGCCGCAGCCCTTTCCCGTGCCGCCCGCGGGTCCCGTTCCTCCCGTGTCTCCATGCCGCAGCCAGCGTGGCCGCGGCTACCTTGCCCTCGCCCCCGCTCCGCTTCTGCCGCTCCCGGCACTGCCTTACTCCTTTGGGTTGCATCTCTTTCCTGGCTTTTCACCCTTGCTGATTCTGTAAGGGATAGTGCAGCCAGCGGACGTCCCAGGCCAAATGTTTTTTGATAGGCAGTCGAGGACTTTCCCGAGGGCGGTGGTTGAGGGCGAGGCTGCCAGCCTCCGAAGAGCAGCGGCACGCCAGGGAGCCGGGCGGGGAGGGGAGTGCTGCCACCGAGGTCGGGAGCAGGGTCCTCGGCCTCACTAGGTCCTGTGTGGCCGATACTTCCTGCCCACGACCGCCCCCCGGATTTCCATTTGCTAATACCGGTCCGCAGCCTTCTTTCCTGAAAGTTGCATAAAGTTGGAAGCTCTTCAACTTGCCTCCCCGACTCCTGAAATCCCGAATACACCTCTGAAAAGGAGTGTACTCACAAGTATTCTCATTTTTCAATGAGAGTCAGTCAGTGAGTCATTAAGGAAGGTACGGTATTCTGAGTGCCAAGCCAATAGTTATGACTTGGTTTTGTAATTCTTTTTCTGTCCAGTTTTCCTTGTTCCTGGTCAACAAAGAAATGTGGAGTGTCTTGGCTGAATCCTCATACAGACAAGATCATTATGGTGCTGTTAGGTAGGACTTGTATCCAGATGTAAGGTAATATCTCCACTAGCTTAAATTTATAAATGTTCTTATAATTATTCATGTCCATCTTACACAGGTTGAAAAAGTGATATAATAAAGGAACCAAGGAGAAAATTCAGAAGGAAAGAAAAAATTGGTAAGTAACATATATAAGTAATACTTCACTTTTTGGTCTAACTTGTGTGTCTTTGTCCTATAAGCCTCTGCAGGTGTGCGAGCAGGATTGCTTCTGCAACAAAAGCCTCCACCCAGCCACATCTTGGGAAAAGAATGGCCACTTCTTGGGGCACAGTCTTTTTCATGCTGGTGGTATCCTGTGTTTGCAGCGCTGTCTCCCACAGGAACCAGCAGACTTGGTTTGAGGGTATCTTCCTGTCTTCCATGTGCCCCATCAATGTCAGCGCCAGCACCTTGTATGGAATTATGTTTGATGCAGGGAGCACTGGAACTCGAATTCATGTTTACACCTTTGTGCAGAAAATGCCAGGTAAGTGCAACTGGGACCCTTAGTAGAGTCTGCTCTCTTCTGTTTTGTTCCATGGACAAAATAGGACAGCTTCCAATTCTAGAAGGGGAAGTTTTTGATTCTGTGAAGCCAGGACTTTCTGCTTTTGTAGATCAACCTAAGCAGGTGAGTTTCTTATGATTTGATGTTTAGATTCTTTCATCAGATGAACGGGTTATCTCTTTTGAAGGGTGCTGAGACCGTTCAAGGGCTCTTAGAGGTGGCCAAAGACTCAATCCCCCGAAGTCACTGGAAAAAGACCCCAGTGGTCCTAAAGGCAACAGCAGGACTACGCTTACTGCCAGAACACAAAGCCAAGGCTCTGCTCTTTGAGGTAAGTTTTAAAACTGCATCTTGGATCATTCTATTCTTTTTTTTTTTTTTTCCTTTTTCTCTAGGTAAAGGAGATCTTCAGGAAGTCACCTTTCCTGGTACCAAAGGGCAGTGTTAGCATCATGGATGGATCCGACGAAGGTGGGAGAGGTGTTGATATGCGTTCCAGGGGGGGGATCTAATCCTTGTCTTTCTTTCTTTTTAGGCATATTAGCTTGGGTTACTGTGAATTTTCTGACAGGTAATACATCCTCAAGTTTATCTTTAGAGCTTGAGGCTATTTAGAGCTGGCTCTCATTTGACAGGTCAGCTGCATGGCCACAGACAGGAGACTGTGGGGACCTTGGACCTAGGGGGAGCCTCCACCCAAATCACGTTCCTGCCCCAGTTTGAGGTGAGTCATTTAATGAAGATCTGGTTAGAAGTTGAATAGTCTTTTTGCTTTTTCTGATTTGCAGAAAACTCTGGAACAAACTCCTAGGGGCTACCTCACTTCCTTTGAGATGTTTAACAGCACTTATAAGCTCTATACACATAGGTGAGGACGGGGACAGGGAAGAAGAATATTTCAGCATGAAATTAGTCAATCCTGTATTTTACAGTTACCTGGGATTTGGATTGAAAGCTGCAAGACTAGCAACCCTGGGAGCCCTGGAGACAGAAGGTTTGTCTGGGTACCTGTGCTGGGGGGGGATGTACCTCTTACCTTGTGCCCTGGATTCTTTCAGGGACTGATGGGCACACTTTCCGGAGTGCCTGTTTACCGAGATGGTTGGAAGCAGAGTGGATCTTTGGGGGTGTGAAATACCAGTATGGTGGCAACCAAGAAGGCAAGTGATGTTTTTTCACTGGTTAAAGTTACTCACCTTACCCCTGTGCACCTTTGCCTGGCAGGGGAGGTGGGCTTTGAGCCCTGCTATGCCGAAGTGCTGAGGGTGGTACGAGGAAAACTTCACCAGCCAGAGGAGGTCCAGAGAGGTTCCTTCTATGCTTTCTCTTACTATTATGACCGAGCTGTTGACACAGACATGATTGGTGAGTTCACCCCAGGTGTCAGTCCAGAGAGGTTGATATCAGATAATCTTCTGTTTTATTTCAGATTATGAAAAGGGGGGTATTTTAAAAGTTGAAGATTTTGAAAGAAAAGCCAGGGAAGGTAAGTGTCAGGGGAAGCCCTTGAAGGTAAGCACTTGAGCTCCACTGTTTACTCTCTCTTTCAGTGTGTGATAACTTGGAAAACTTCACCTCAGGCAGTCCTTTCCTGTGCATGGATCTCAGCTACATCACAGCCCTGTTAAAGGATGGCTTTGGCTTTGCAGACAGCACAGTCTTACAGGTAAGAGACAGGACACCAGAGTCTCATAACAGGAAAAGGTGAAGACTTTTTTTCTTCTCAACAGCTCACAAAGAAAGTGAACAACATAGAGACGGGCTGGGCCTTGGGGGCCACCTTTCACCTGTTGCAGTCTCTGGGCATCTCCCATTGAGGCCACGTACTTCCTTGGAGACCTGCATTTGCCAACACCTTTTTAAGGGGAGGAGAGAGCACTTAGTTTCTGAACTAGTCTGGGGACATCCTGGACTTGAGCCTAGAGATTTAGGTTTAATTAATTTTACACATCTAATGTGAACTGCTGCCTAACCACTCAAGAGTACACAGCTGGCACCAGAGCATCACAGAGAGCCCTGTGAGCCAAAAAGTATAGTTTTGGAACTTAACCTTGGAGTGAGAGCCCAGGGACAGGTCCCTGGAAACCAAAGAAAAATCGCATTTCAACCCTTTGAGTGCCTCATTCCACTGAATATTTAAATTTTCCTCTTAAATGGTAAACTGACTTATTGCAATCCCAAGACCCATCAATATCAGTATTTTTTTCCTCCCTATACAGTGCCCTGCCCACCCTTATCTGCACCCACCTCCCCTGAAAAAGAGAGAAAAAAAAAAACCTGGTTTTGCTTTCCATGTATAATTCAACAACGCAAAATGGGACCATGTCAGAATCTGTATGATCCTATTCTGTGTTAGCTCCAATCAGCCAGCTGAGAGCCATCCTAAATATTAATAGGATGAGAGAGTAACTCCTAACTGTGCATAAATTACAGCCTTAAGAAAGAAGGCCACCCGGTCTCTGGGGACATGTTTTGGGAGGGTGTGGCTGCCTCATATAGCCTACCTTTGCTTTAATCAGCATTTTATCAGTCAACTCTGGGATTAATGAACATATCCGACTTTATGGGTATGTGTATATTCAGTGCCAGTACCACCTCCCAGGCTAATGTGTTAACAGTGTTTTCTATGATTCTAAACTTGTTTTCTTTGTATTTCTAAGAAATACAACTAGGCCCTAACTTTTGGTCTGTGGTCAGAGGTCAGTGTCTGTGCTATTCCAGGATCTATTATTTCAGTTTGCCCTTTTATTCTCTCCGTTTGTAACAGTACCTTCCTGTCCTGGTCCCTGATCACTTTAGCTAATATCCTTTGAATTATTTATCTAGTTCAGAGTTTCCAATACCGTTCCTGACAAAACCCCACTTGGATTTGGTTGGCTCTCTCAGCCCACATCAGTACAGTGGACCAACATTTCCAGGGAGAACCATATTTAATGTCCCTCATGCTCTCTTTTTGAATCCAAGTGCTCAGAGCTCTTGACTGTGAATTATTTACCCCAAATTCATTATCTTGCACTTTTTTTTGAGATGGAGTCTTGCTCTGTTGCTCAGGCTAGAGTGGAGTGGCGCAATCTCAGCTCACTGCAACCTCCGCCCCCAGGTTCAAGCGATTCTTGTTCTCAGCCTCCTGAAGAGCTGGGATTACAGGTGCCCACCACCATTCCTGGCTAATTTTTGTATTTGTAGTAGAGATGGGGTTTCACCATGTTGGCCAGGCTGGTTTCCAACTCCTGATCTCAATTGATCCACCCGCTTCCCAAAGTGCTGGGATTACAGGCATGAGACACCGCGCCTGGCCTTATCTTGCACTTTCAACATAATCATCCCTGCTTCTCATCTGCCCTGCAGTGCTCTTGGACCTGGAAGATCTCCCTGTGGTCTGGCCCCTTTGCCTTGGTTGTTAACCTCCAGCTTCTTTGCAGGAGTGTATTTCCCCAAAACTTGTGGCTTTCACAGTAGACTCCGTTTCCATCCTCTCTCTCACAAAGGATGTTAAGTATGCCTGGCCCTCACACAGTCCATGGGAAACCTTATTTTTAACATTACTCCATTGAGTCAATAAATATTTACCATCTGCTGTGTGCAAGTTACTAGGCAAATTTCTGTATCCTTGTCCCTAAAATTCTTGTCTTTAAATTCATTGTGGAATTTCTTTAGACTTCACACTGACTTTTATTACTAAGGTCACCTTTATACCAACTGCCTTCCTCAAAATGCTTATAATGAAATAACAGAATCTTGAGTTGGAAACAGCCCAAAGAAATAATCCAATGTTGTACTCAGTGCAGAATTCCCTAGAATTTCTAACAGGTTGTCATTCAGCTTCTGCTAAGCCATGTTCAAACAGCTTATTCCATTTGGAACTGCACTGATATTAAAAAAAATTCCTTATATTGAGCTGAAATCTACCTATCTTCTAAGTGGTCTTAGTTCTGCTCTAATCTCTCCTTCCAAAATCTTTGGATCTTTTGAAAAAAGTTCCTCCCAAGTTCTTTTATAAGTGACATGACTTTTAGACCCCTTCCCATCTTTGTCAACAAAAGTAGGGTGCCAGACCAGTCACAGAACACTAAATGTCATCCATGTTTCCTTCAGTAGAAACCAGCAGTTTTAAAAGAGGTAAGCTGTGTTCACTAAAGACTGTTCCAGCTTGACAAATGCAGAGATATAAGTCTCTGGTCTTTAATCACTGTGGGGGCCATTTTGTAAAACACACATACTGTCCAGCAGACTCCTTTGGTCATCCCAAATACCTCTGAACTCCAGGGAAGATGCATTCTAACTCCACGAACTTACCTATTTTGTTAACCTTGATTAGACCTTCTGGAGAAGTAACCAATTTGTCCATCTTAGGAGCAATTTGGAATGAGAGTTTTTATTTTTTTCTGTAACGCCCATCCTGCCTGCAGTAGACCCTTTGGGCTTAAGAGGTCCTACAGATTCTAATAGTTTCCTCTTTGTAGATGTGTTAACATATTTAAAATACTTAGGACATGGCCTGGTACGTGACAGATGGTGTTTAACATCATTGTCATATGAAGAACACTCTCTGTGGGCCAATGGAGGTGTGCCTTAAAATTCTTCATCTTGCCTGATTTTGTTTGCATAACTTCTGGAGAGTCTGTGTCCTCCTCATCTAGGCCACCTTTCCATTTTTTGTGAAAGATGACCTTGTCCCTGCAGTCTCCGCCAGGAGTCACACAGCTTTTCACAGCAGCTGCCATCTTTAATTCTTTTTCCTGAGATTCCAGCAAGGTTGTGACATTGTCACTTTTTTGTTCTAGACTCTTTTAAATTTTCTGCATTTGCCTGAAAAGCACCCCTGTAAGAATAGATTTCTCATGGCTCTAAAAATTATTCCCAAGAATACCTTACTTGGTTCAAAAGCAGACTGTTTCTCTTCATTTCATCTCAAATCAGACTTCTGGGCAAGATGTTCTTTAGAGTAAGCAAACCTACAACCTAAAAATCTCTTCAAGAGGCATCTCTGGTCTTGTGACGAGACCTCTTCAAAAACCCACAGTAAAACTCCCCTCCCTCCAGTTGGCCACCAGTCTGCCACCAAACATGAACAAATTCTGCTGCTAATCGGTTTCCCTTGTGATCTGGTTCCTGAGGTCTTCGGATCTGTGCAATGAATTATTTATTGTTTTATTAAACCGACAGTGGTGTCCCAGAGAGGAACCATAAATAAAATGGAAATCTGGTGCTGTGATAAAGTAATAACTAGCATTAATGAGACCTGGTTTTCCTTTCAGAAAGTCCAGTATACCTGTAACAAAGGTTAAAGCAATTTATATTTAATTTGCATTCTGATGTTAACATTTAAACAGCAATTCTAACAAAAATGCATCGAGTCTAATTCTTACCTCTATCAAAAAACAACTGTATAAATTTATGACCAACATTAAAACAAAAACAAAATGTAAATTTTCTCTTTAGAAATGATTAACTGGAAATGAGTGAGACAGCACCTTGTGGGTTTTTTAGTAATAAAAAGCTCTTTTCAACCAAATTGTAAGTCTTCCTTCGAAGTTTTTTCCTTTG